GAAGGGCAAGTGAGGAAAGGGTGAGAAGAAAGATAAAAATGTACAAAAAAGGTTAGGTCCCTTTGAAGGGCTAATAGAGGGGACCAACTGGGAAATGGATTATAGAGCACAGAATTATTAGATTAAGGAACCCTTGTTATTAAACATGATCTAGCTCTTCTTCACGTAGCCAGGAAAGCTTTCACAGATCAGGTAATATTTGAGTTTAGCCTCAAAGAAGGAAGGGGAAGTGGTCTTTTTGGCAGAGAAGAAGGGCAATTCATATGACTAATTTAATTGTTACTTTTTAGCTTTCCAAAGTTCAGTTTTTTATTGAGGTTTTCATTCTCTTCGTGACTGAAACCAACTCCCCTGAGTGGAAAACATTTCTTTTATGTTCTAGAGTGAGGAGATGACACCTAGACTGAAGTAGCAGCAGTAATGAGCTGACAGCCTCACATCTACTTTTGGTGTGCCGTGAATAAGCCATATGATCTTAGGCAAGTCCCTTACTCTTTCCAGGCCAAACAGGTTGGCCTACATAATCTTCTCTGTTCCCGTCCGCTTCTAAGAATTTGTGAGTCTTTGGAACAATATACTGGACCCTGGTATTAAGGGGATTTTTACATTTCAGTGCTAGAAATTGTCTTTCCCTGTCCTCCCACCGCTCCCTTGCCCTTTTTCTACTTCCCCATCTTACCGTAGTCCTGGGGGACTCCTTTTGTCCCCCAAGGAGTAAAATTACAGTCAAGGCCAAGGAAGCATTTTTATTCACTTTCTAACTGGAGTTTGCCTCCTACAAAGGAGGCTGGTCCTTTAACAAAAAAAAAAAATAGAGCAGGGCAAGAGGGCGCGGCCAAGGGATCAGGCTTTTATCCGGGAAAGTTACCCGAAGGCCAGCTATATGGCATCCTGGGATTTGCAGTTCCTTTTCGGGACTCTCTCCCTTGGTAATTCCTTGATCATGAGGCCGAGATGGACTACAACTCCCAGAGGGCCAAGCGGCGGCAGCGGGGTCCTGTACTCTTGCTGTGGCTGGGCGGCTAGTTCAAGTTGCCATAGCTGCGAGTCTGGGGAGAGCACAGTCGGTTGAGTCGCTGCGTTTGGTCAGTTGCACCTTCTGGGTCACTGGTAGCCGCGGGAGCCGGGTGGGGCCTAGGCGATGATCCGGCATTAAGGAGCTGGGATCATCCTCCGTCTCAGGTACCTGCCCCCACCTCCCCCTTGCCCTTTTTATGTCTTACCCCCTTGTTTTGTTTATTTGTAGGTGGTTTGGGGAAAGTGTAGGGGCAACCAAAGATCATCGGCTTGACTAGGCCCTTTGCCCTGAACCTCATGAAGAAATGATAGGAGGCAGACATATGTGCCTAAAAAGAGCGTTGAGCTCAGAGAAGAGCAACTCGGAGTTTTGGGGGTGTGCTTTGTAAGTATGCTTTCTCCCTGAGTTTCTGAGATTTCATTAACTTTGACCTATATTTATTTAAAAGGATTTGTGTACATCAATGGCAGAATCATCCAGCGAATCAGATCACTTCCGCTGTCGTGACCGATTGAGTCCATGGGCTGCCAGATCAACGCACAGGGGAACTCGAAGTCTTCCTACAGTAGAAGTTACCGAGAAGGTCAACACTATAACAAGTACTTTACAGGTTAGTTTAACAATGGTTGCATTTAATAGAATAATAATTAATTCAGTCCATTTTCTTTCTCAAGGATACCAGTCGGAACCTGCGACAAGTGGACCAGATGCTTGGACGATACCGAGAATACAGTAATGGACAGGCGGGTGCGATAGAACATGTGAGAAACTACATTTGTTTGCATTTTCTCCTTAACGCTTCATTCATTATATTCTTTAAATTAGTTAAAAGAAAGCTTGGAACAATCAATCGACCAACTCCGGAGTCAACGTTTATTGAGAAACTCAGGAGGGAGAAGTATTTCTGTTACAAGTTTGAGTGCAAGTGACCTTGATGGTGGCACTGGGTCAGGTAAACACTTCAAATGTTCTGAAAAACATTAATTAATACCTTCCCTTTTCTTTCACTTGTGAAGAGCTCCATCATTTTCCACCTACCTCACCTCTCAAGGACTATGGGGATCCACAGGGTATTAAACGAATGAGATCAAGAACTGGTGTCCGGTTTGTTCAAGAGACTGATGATATGACTCAGGTACTTTGTACCATTCTGTAATTTGTGTGCAGCTAAATGGATAACTGTGTTTTGCCTTTGCTAGCTTCATGGTTTTCATCAGTCTCTTCGAGACCTCAGCAGTGAACAAATTCGCCTTGGAGATGATTTCAACAGGGAGCTTTCCAGAAGGAGCCGGTAAAAGCAGCCTATGGTTTTTATGGGAGGGAAATTTAAATCTTTTTTTTTTTTTTCTTCCTAGGTCAGATGCCGAAACAAAAAGGGCTTTGGAAGAATTGACTGAAAAACTTAATGAAGCCCAGAAACAAGAAGTGGTGAGATCTCTTTTTTAATAAAAAGTTTTATTTAATGCTGCTGTTTCTCTGAATTCTTATTAAGGTTTCAGATCGGGTGGAGCGGCGGCTTCAGGAACTGGAGAGAGAGATGCGCACAGAAAGGGAGCTGGTGGAAAGACGCCAGGATCAACTGGGACTCATGTCCCTGCAGCTACAGGAGGTTTGTGAAAAACACTTTCATGGAATGTAAATGGGATAATTTTTTTCCACCTCTTTCATTCCAGGCACTAAAGAAACAAGAAGCTAAAGCAGATGAGCATGAGGGGGCAATAAAAAATAAGCTAAGACAAACTGAAACTGAGAAGAATCAAGTAAGATTTTAAAAGTTATCTTTCAAAGAATAGCATTTTTCTTTATCCTTTGTTGAAACTCTAGCTTGAACAGGAATTGGAGCTATCTCGAAGGTTATTGAATCAATCAGAAGGCAGCCGAGAAACACTTTTGCATCAGGTAAGTCTATGCAAGTTATTATAATATACTTTAAACCGATGTTTGATTTTTGACCATGTGTTAGGTAGAAGAACTGCGTACACAACTTACGAAAGCAGAAGGTGATCGAAAGGGTTTACAGCATCAAGTATCTCAGATTTCCAAGCAACAGTCAAACTATCAGGATGAACAAGGGGAGGACTGGAGATTTAGGAGAGGTAAAAGTAGATTTGTACCTAATAATGTGATACAACCCTTGAGCCTTACATTTTATCTTTTAAGGGGTTGAGCGGGAAAAACAGGACCTGGAGAAGCAAATGTCAGATTTGAGAGTGCAGCTGAACTTCAGCGCAATGGCATCTGAGTTAGAGGAAGTGAAACGGTGCATGGAGAGAAAAGACAAGGAGAAAGCACATTTGGCATCACAAGTAGAGGTGACTTTGCTCTTTTTAAGTCATATTCGAAATGTTCCTAATGTTTTGCATGCTTTATTCGTAGAATTTAACACGTGAACTGGAGAATGGGGAAAAACAGCAACTGCAGATGTTGGATCGACTTAAGGAGATCCAGAATCACTTTGACACATGTGAGGCCGAGCGTAAGCATGCTGACCTTCAGATCTCAGAGCTGACTCGCCATGCGGAGGATGCAACCAAGCAGGCTGAGCGGTACCTCAGTGAGCTCCAGCAGTCAGAGGCTCTGAAAGAGGAGGCGGAGAAGAGGAGGGAAGACCTGAAACTGAAAGCTCAAGAATCCATTAGGCAGTGGAAGCTTAAGCATAAGAAGTTAGAACGAGCGTTGGAGAAACAATCTGAAACTGTTGATGAACTGACAGGCAAGAATAATCAGGTATAAAAGCCACATTCCTAAGGAACGGTTTTTTTTCTTTTGCTTCATGTTCTTAACCTGATAGATTTTAAAAGAAAAGGATGAATTGAAAACCCAGCTGTATGCAGCATTACAACAAATAGAGAATCTTCGAAAGGAATTGAATGATGTCCTAACAAAGCGTGCCCTTCAGGAGGAGGAGCTTCACTCCAAGGAGGAGAAATTACGTGATATTAAGTCTCATCAAGCTGACCTTGAATTGGAAGTTAAGAATTCCCTGGATACCATCCATAGACTGGAGAGCGAATTGAAAAAGCAGAGTAAGATCCAAAGCCAGATGAAAGTTGAGAAAGCTCACTTGGAGGAAGAAATTGCAGAGCTCAAGAAGAGCCAGGCCCAGGACAAAGCTAAACTTCTTGAGATGCAAGAGTCCATCAAGGACCTGAGTGCCATCCGAGCAGATCTTGCTAATAAATTGGCTGAGGAAGAGAGAGCCAAGAAAGCAGTGCTTAAGGACCTTTCTGACCTCACTGCACAGGCAAAATCCAGGGATGAAGAAACAGCTACAATCATCACACAGTTAAAGCTGGAACGAGATGTGCACCAGAGGGAGCTGAAAGATCTCACATCATCATTGCAGAGTGTGAAAACAAAACACGAACAGAATATCCAGGAGCTTATGAAGCACTTTAAGAAAGAAAAGAGTGAGGCTGAGAATCATATCAGGACTCTGAAGGTACCTCTGCTAAATTATCCTGATGATACTGAGACTTTCTGTTTTTTCCTTCTCTTTTTCTCAGGCTGAAAGTTTAGAAGAGAAGAATATGGCTAAAATTCATCGTGGTCAGCTGGAGAAGTTGAAATCACAGTGTGACAGACTGACAGAGGAATTAACCCAGAATGAAAATGAGAACAAAAAACTGAAGCTAAAATATCAATGTTTGAAGGATCAACTAGAAGAAAGGGTAAAAATATGAGTGAATTCTAATTTCAAATTATCACCTTGTTTAATTTCTTTCAATGCCTTAGGAAAAACATATAAGCATTGAAGAGGAGCACTTAAGGAGGATGGAAGAGGCCAGATTGCAGCTCAAGGATCAACTTCTTTGCTTGGAGACTGAACAGGAATCCATTCTTGGTGTGATAGGAAAGGAAATTGATGCAGCTTGTAAAACATTCTCCAAGGACTCAGTGGAGAAATTAAAAGTAATTATGAATTCTCATTGCACCTTATATTTGTATTTCTAATCGACTGTTTTCTCTTTTGTAGGTTTTTTCATCTGGTCCTGATATACATTATGACCCACATCGCTGGTTAGCAGAAAGCAAGGTAATTAATCTTTAAATCCTAAAGTTATTGTATTTAACCATTAGATATAAATGTTATTTTTTAGACTAAACTTCAGTGGCTCTGTGAGGAACTGAAAGAGAGAGAAAACAGAGAGAAAAATCTGCGACACCAGCTGATGCTCTGCAGACAACAACTCAGGAATTTGACTGAAAACAAGGAATCTGAGTTGCAGTGTCTCTTTCAACAGATAGAAAGGCAGGAGCAGCTTCTGGATGAAATACATCGTGAGAAGAGAGGTGTGTGTTAGTTGTTCTTTCATTTTTCTTTGGAAAAGATTTTCTTTGTGCTTTTTGTTGTTAGGAATTTTCCCTATTAATACAAGGTTATAAGCTCCTGAAGCCTTGGCTAAATCAGACACATCATGGCTGTCATGGTCATCAGACATAGGAGATGTCTGTTGGTTTCTAAACCACAAGAGAAGGTAACAAGTACCTCTGTTTTGGGGGATTTGGGTATTGGGAAGGAAAGGGTGAGACATATTCTGGTTGCCTACAAAAAGGATCTTATAGAAGTTACTTATTTGTTTTTATAGATAGTACCTTATACTACTTGTTCCTTATTCAAGGTAAAGGAATGTAATTGAATGGTTAGAGCATTTACTGGGGAAGTTGTGGTTTTGGGAAACAAAAGCATTTTCAGATCACATTTGTTCAATTTGTGATTTCTGAAAGATCTACCAATATAGCTGAAAAATACCAAAGCCTGATTATTCCATATAAATTAATTAATTAGAGTTAATGTTATTTAAGAGTTTGAGATCTTTTCTACTGCATACTTCTTCCGGAGGGAGATTTTTCTTTCAGGATTTTAACTTTGTGAATTACAATCTTCTCTAATTAGCATGAACTTCCTCTTGTACCAGAATTCTAGCATATTATAATTCTTGGAGTCAGAAAACTTTTCCTGCTTGGATATTAAATTTTCATCAGTTATGGGTCATTCTTGTTGGGGATAATGTGAAATAGAGGGAACTTGTGTTCTGGAATAGTTAATAGAGGTAAAGGTGGAGTAAATTATCTGCAGGAAAAAGCACTGGGGGCTGGGCGCAGTGCCTCACCTCTGTAATCCCAGCACTGTGGGAGGCTGAGGCGGGCAGATCACTTGAGGTCAGGAGTTCGAGACCGGCCTGGCCAACATGGTAAAACCCCGTCTCTACTAAAACTACAAAAATTAGCCGGGCGTCATGGTGGGCACTTGTAATCCCAGCTACTTGGGAGGCTGAGGCACGAGAATCACTTCAACCTGGGAGGTGAAGGTTGCAGTGAGCCGAGATTGTGCCACTGCACTACAGCCTGGGTGACAATAGTGAAACTCTGTATCAAAAAAAAAAAAAAAATTGGGAAAACAAGAATGACAAAGAGTAAACCTAAACTCGAGAATTGAATTCCAGTTGCCAATAGAGGGAAAAAACTGAGAAATAAGACACCCATGGTGTATAATAGGGGCAGATGGAGGTTTTCCTTGTTCTTTTCAAACACTGACATATATATATATATATATCATATATGTATATATATATATGATATATGTATATATGATATATATGTATGATATATATTATATATAAATGTATGATATATATATATAGTAGGTGCCCAATAAATAGTTGTTTAGTTAAGTAAGAGTGAATGAACAAAGGAGCAAACAACAAGGCAAGGAGGCTAGAGTATACAGTCAGAAGTAGCATAGGAACTATCCTGAAAAAGAAAAAAACATTAAGCCTCTGATATATTTTTGTAACAGCAAGGTAAAACACATTTATAAACATCTTATTGAAATTTCAAGAAGAGTGTCTGAGTTTCAGTTGAACGCTAGACAGTGTATAGAAATCAGTAGCAAGTCCTACTGTCAACCCCAAATGTGTAAATTATTATTGGATATCTTTTTCTAGTATGTGTCTTTATCGTTAAGGTAAACATAGAATAATCTAAAAGCTTTTCAGAGGTTAATTCCAGATTTTTACCTTTTCTTTTTCTATAGAGTCTTGAATTTCACAAATAAAATTTGGTCTTCTCTGTTTCGTTTGTTTTGGGAACCTGTCACCAGTAATTAGGAGTAATGAAAAAGGAAGTAACTTACTTAAAACAATTCCAGATTGGCTGTTCTTATAATGTATCTATTTGGATAAATTATTAATTATTATTATATTATTAAGTATTGAACTAATTGAGGGCTGAGATGATTTTATTCAACGTCTTAAGTGTCTTTTATTCCATAACACACCACAAATGTTGGGTGGATAAACAGATGGATGAATGAATTATTCTTCAGCATTCCAAATTTTAAAGTAGACTTTGGATCCAGTAATACCAAATGAACAAAAGTGTTAGTAAATAGCAACCCTCTTTAATTGTGAGCACATGGTTCCTGAGACTTAAGGGTCAGGAGGAAGCCAAATATTTGAAAGCAATAGCATACCACAGAACCAATAACAGTACCCAATCTCCATAAGGCTTGTCTGGTTTGTTATGGTACTCAATTATTAAATGAGGATAACAGTTTTAATCTTTTAACTGTTCTGTTTCTACAAGCTAACTTCAACCCCTCTGGGTTCTGTTTTATGATGATGGATGATTGTGTTCTGTTCTGCGTAAGTTACTATTTGCTAAAACTTCCCAGGACACTGTGTAAGGTTTCAGCAATAGCTTCCAGTTAGCTCTTCATCTGTTCTCAAGTGACCTGGCAATCTTGCCCTTCTCTGTGAAGTGGGCTTTGTATGGTCTCCCATTGCCTCAGCCAATTAAGACCTTAAAATTAGGCTTTGAGGAACCCTGCTCATGCTTCCAGGAACATAATAGCACCACTTTTCATTGAAGGAGATGAGAAGTGTTTAAGTTTGGCCAATGAACAAAGCAAGGATAAAAACAAGTGCTAAAATCATAATTAGCCCTGAATATTTTAATGCAAAAAGGGTATCACTTTTTGGACACTGTTCTACCATTATGCTAGATTTCCCTCTATAATTTATGGTTCAAAGTTTTCACTTCTTATAGAGCCAATTAAGTTTATGTAGTAAGACATTTTGAAAAGGGTACTACACTGTTATTTTTGAGGCAAATAACTTCACTACCCTAGATTTATGCATTGATTAAAACATTTCTGTTGTCTCCAGCCTGAATACGATTCTAGAATGTGAGTTCTTTAAAGGATCTTTCTTTGATTTGGGTGGAAGCGATGAGCAGGTTTGACAGTGAAGTATGACACGTTTATAGGTTTCATACATATTTAAAAGTTGTTGTTATCAAATAGTGATTACCTTAATGTCTATTGGTAGTAGTTTGACTCATTTCACCTTTAAGGATTCTGGCATTTTTATATTACATGGGGACTGTCTTTTGCTCACTCTACCATTCTAGATTGGCAATTCTCTTAGTAATGTTTAAAAGATAAAGAGGGCCGGGTGCGGTGGCTCATGGCTGTAATACCAGCACTTTGGGAGGCCGAGGCGGGCGGATCACAAGGTCAGGAGATTAAGACCATCCTGGCTAACACGGTGAATCCCCGTCTCTACTAAAAATACAAAAAATTAGCCAGGTGTGGTGGCGGGTGCCTGTAGTCCCAGCTACTTGGGAGGCTGAGGCAGGAGAATGGCGTGAACCCAGGAGGCGGAGCTTGCAGTGAGCCGAGATCGCGCCATTGCACTCCAGCCTGGGCGACAGAGCAAGACTCCCGTCTCAAAAAAAAAAAAAAAAAAAAAAGATAAAGAGTAACCTCTGCTACCAGATGACAGAATGCTGTCCTCCTCCTCCTCCTTGTCTTCTTCATCTCTGTTTGCTTAATTGTCAGTTGGGTATCAGATGAGAATGGCAAAATTGGTATTCCTGTTTTAGTGACAAAATTATTTGTAAAGGAAAAAGTTTAAAGAGAAGCTTATATATGAACATTCTGTTTTATAGCTGTTAAATGCTTCAATAAACATTTTTTCTTTTCTCAGCTTGAAAACGGCAAAATATATTAATGATACATGTTACATTTATATATATATTATATATACTTATATGTGTGCGTCTGTAATATATAAATATGTATACATATATCACATATACATATGTTAGTGTATATGTGTATGGATTTTACACACCAAAGAACAGAGATGATTTTGTGTAATCTTATGTTGATTGCATTTTTAGAATGGGGTCTCACAATATTTAGCCAGTCTCTGGAGTCACCACAGTGTTCAGGAACCAGCATCAGAAAATACTTATGATATTTGTGTTGTGTTCTACAGTGGTGATCCTGTTCATAGCATGGCATGACGCTGGGTGTTTCTCAGTAGTGACACTATGAATAATTTGAACTGAACATCCTTGATGGTTCAGGCCACCCCCACACACTGAAGGACATTTGGCTATCTTCGGCTCCAAAGGATAAAATGGATATTAGTGTCCATGCTCTGAAACAAGAAAAATGCCCTCTTACATTTCTTTTAGAGAACTACTAAATGCCTTTCTCACAGCACCAAAAACATTTTAATGCATTTATTTGTTTTATTGTTTATATCCTTCCGTAAAACTATAAACCACATGACAGCAGTAGCCTTGTCTTAAATATATGTGTTCCATGACTAGCACAGTATGTGACCCATAATCATTTAATTTAATTCATGTTTATTCATCAGACAAAATGTAATACTAACTTAAACACTTGCCTAATTATTTATGCTTATCACTTTGCTCAAACAATTATTAAGCAACGTTTTGAAATCATTTAACCAGAGATATCATATCATGAACTTTATCCACTTATTCACGAATTCACCTGTTTATTTATTTATATCCTGACTTGTTCGATAACAGATTTATGCAGAGTTGATTTAATTTAAAATGTACATCATTATGGAGCTGTGCTGTATAAAAGAAACATAACAAGACAAACATGAGCTACATGTATAGTTTTAAATTTTCTGATAATAAAATATTAAAAAGGTAAAAAGAAAGTGAAATTAATTTTAAACATGTATTTATGTAACCCATTATATCCTAAATATGATCACTTCAACATATAATCAATAAGAAAAATTATTGACATATTTTACATTTTGTTTTTCAACTGAGATGCCAAAATCCGGCATGTATTTTACCCTTAGAGCACACCTGAATTCCAACCAGCCACATTTCAAATGTTTAATAGTCATATGTGGCTCATGGCTAACATATTGAACAGAATAGCCCTAGAGGATCATTTATACTGGCCATTTTTTGGTCTTATTCTTTTTATAAGAGAATCATCTGTAGTATGATTGCCAGGGTTGTCGAGTTCTCTTTGGGAAGTCCAAGATGATGAATGTAACCTGAAGCTCATATTCTCTAATATTAATCCTATTTATGAAAAAATCTTTTATATGTAAAAATTATTTAAGGGATCTTACAATATAGACAATTTATAGCCATAATACCAATATGTAAGAAGGGAAATTAAAGATGTATAGAAATTATTTTCATAGATTCTTTGAATTCTTAAATTTTCTACGTAACTTTTTAAAAAGGTAGGGAATAACACGATTATGCACCTGGGTAACAGATAAAGATAACGAGCAAATCAGAAAGATGAACAACTCAAGGATATTTATTTACCTTCATACTTAGGTTTTCTCTGTGTTGTATAGATTGTGGTAGAGAATTTGGATGGTTGTTGAATTTAGAGTTTATTCTTAAATTCGTAGTTCAGATTTTTGGTTTAGAATATAGAGGCTAGTAAATATTCTGATCAAGTCAAGGTTATTTTCCATTCAGACTAGTTTGTCTGCATTGCTTAGATACTTCGTTTCCGCTACCTAGACCAAGTTGTCTAGGTCTAGTTTTTTATTTTTCAAAACTTAGCACCTGCTGATGAATTTGGAAGAACTTTTATTAGCTACACAGGAAGTAAATGAGAAGAGACCTAATATTTTCTGAGTACCTACCATATACCAAGACTTACGTTACATAATTTCTCGGACAATCTTCCATTTGATGTGGATATTTTTATTCCTGCTTTATTAAGGGGGAAGCTGATACTTACAGAGTTAAAGTAACAAGCCTTGGATCCATAGACAATGAAGAGATTTCTTTGTAGAATGTGGCTTGGCTGGGAATGCAGGGAATGACACAATATCTCCTTATCCACATTTAATCATGGCCCTTTCCTGTCATTCACCTCTCAGCAGCTTGCAGTATTCATTTTGTGACACTCAACTACTGTCCTTCAACCTTTCAATGGACCGTGCACTTAGGGAAACATCCCAGTTTTTTACCATGATTAGCAATATCCCTTCTGCCCATTCTCCAGCTTCACCCATTCTCCCCCTTCAACTTGAGCATTATGTTCTGACACATTTTATGCTGGCCTTATTTTTGTTTCTCTTATATGCTGAGGCGATTTCTGCCTCACAGGTGTCACAGTAGTTTTTTTGCCCCCATCTCGTTTACCCTGTAGCCCCCACCTCCCTATGCACATAGCTTTGGCCTCCTCCTTTAGGTCTCAGTTGAAATGTCACCTCCTCGGAGGGATCTTGCTCCATTACCCAATCTAAGTAGGTCCTTTTCTGTGTTTCTATCTTTGCAACCTATTAATTTACTTCACAGCACTATAATTTTATTTGCATATATATGCTCATGGATTTATTTATGTATTTTCCATCTTTCCCATTAGACTCTAAATTCTCTAAGGCCAGGGACCATATCTGTTATCCTTGCTGCGGTGGTGCACAGTTACTATGTGTTGAAAACAAATACTTGTCTTTTAGTTCCTGGATTGCCATGATTTCATTCCAAATTGTTCTTCCTGGCTTCATTTTCTCACTTCTCTGTTTCATATTCTAATATTGGCAAATTGTAATAAAAACTCATTGGGGTGACTTTTTAGTCCTATGTCCCCTCTTTCTTCTAATGAATTCTGTTTCCTTACCCACATGGATAGCTATAATCAGGCTTCATCTGGCCCAGTACTCATTTTACCACAGGGATTGTTTAAGAGATGTGATCTAGTCTGGGCCTTTCCTTGTCCCTCCTTGATAAAAAATTTCAAACTCAAAATAGGAAAGATAATCTTTTTAAAGCTTTGGTCATGGCACTGAAACTGATACAGGAAAGGTGAGCCCTAAAATTGGGGCTTAGCCCAAAGAGTTCTTAGCATACCCTGGGAAATAATTCTAGGACTAGCTGAGCTGGAGGTGTTAGCAGTCTTTTATTAAATGGTACTGCTTGGGGTACAGGGCTAAGTTATAGGCATTGCACCATGAGTCCAAAGAATGGGCTCTTGACAACTGTATTTATACTCATTTAAAGGCACTTTCAATTACATGCAAATTAAGGGGCAGGTTATTTAGAACTTCCAAGGAAAGGGGCAGTAACTTCTGCATTGTTGCCATGGAATGGGGTGGTAGCTTCTGGGTCATTGCTATGGCATTTGTAAACTGTCATTGCACTGGTGGGAGTGTCTTATGCCAATGAGCAATGAGGGCACCTAGGAATCACTTTCATTGCCATCTGCCGGTTCCTGCTGATGGCCTCACTTTACCAAATCCTGACAGAGTAACAAGTCCAGAAAACAAGTCCTGCCCATCTCCTTCATCAAAAGGTTATAAAACTTTTCTGTCAGAAACCATATTTCATGTGAAGAAGAGAAAACTGTCAGTGATAGCAGAGAACTAAGCCAACACTCAGAAAAAAACAAAGACGTGAAGCAAATGAGAGGTTCGCTGGTGTTAAGCCCATGTACCTATTTAGCCTGCTTTATGCCAGTGCCCTTCTTGATCAGATACAGCTTTTCATGCCCTCTTGTTTTGGTTTAAACTGTTGGACTTTGCTGTCTCTCCTCACAGAGTCCTGACAGATTAATGTTCTCACAGAAGAGACTGTCAGAATCCTTTTGTTTTCCTGTGATAAATTAAAAAATACTCAGTATCACTACAAGATCACGTGAAACTAAGTTTGTGTAGTTTGGAAATGGTGGCTCCACTCCTGCAGCTACTGTGTATTCTGTGTTCCAAATTCTCACTGTCCTTTCGGTTTCTGAAAACCTAGAGAGGTAAAATATCTATATGTGATATGTGTATAATACAAAATGGTTGTAAACTTGTAGACTGTATGATTTAATTACTAAAACTGTTGTCTTTTTATGCCATATATATTTGAGGTCTGTCATTAAAACTAGTTGTTTAAATTTTTCTCTGAGTCACCACTTTGAAAGTAGTATTTAGAAGCAAATGTTATGCAACTTTACTTTTGCTGAAAAGATGAAATGTGATGTATATACCTATAATGTGAAATCATCTCTATATTAGAGTTAATGAATTGACATTGATAATTTATACAGACTTTCATTACTACTGAATCGTGTAAGACTTGTTGGTGATATTATTCACACCTCATGTCATTCACACCTTCAACTACATGAAAAAGTAAGTCTCACCATTTTGTCTTTGTTGAGTTATATGAAAATGAGGATCACCAGCCTTGGCAACATGGAAAAACTTCATCTCTTCAAAAAACCGAAAACAAACAAACAAAACATATATACACACACATACACATACACATACACATACACACACACAAGTTAGCTGAGTGTGATGGTGCATGCCTATAGTCAGAGCTACTAGGGAAGCTGAAGTGGGAGAATCCATTGAGCCTGAGAGGTCGAGGCTGCAGTGAGCCATGATTGTGCCACTGCACTCCAGCCTGGGCAATAAAGTGAGACCTTGTCTCAAAACAAAAGCAAAAAAAAGAAAAATAGGATTAGTAGATAGAGGCTCTGGGTATGTGTGAAATGACATACTGAGTTAGATCAATGATCTATTTGATCTAATATTCTGATTCTGAAAGTGGCACCAAGTAAATATTTTGGTAGAAGCACAGTCTTTGCATTTTATTTGATCATTTTCTGATATTAAGTGTGTACTCTAAATATCTCAAGTTTTTTTTTAACCTTTGCACCTTAACAATCTTCTTTAATTGCTTTTATATTTTCAAAATATATAAACCTTCTTTGGGATGGTGCTCTATCACAAATGCCCCCATTTACCCCTTCTGATGCTCATGGAAGATGTTATTATATTTAATTTGTTCTAAGTCAGCTACAGCTTCATTATCACTCTGAAAACACTGTTCTAGGTAGTCTCTGCCAGCTGATTTGAATTGACCCATGAAGTGAAATTCATTTGTTAATCTCTACAGGAAATTAGTTTTAAATGTTATAGCCTTCTATTAGAACTGAAGAACTTCTTTTTTTGGGAGTATTCCAGTATTTTCATATGTTCTTTAAAATATTTGATTTCAATTCTGCTAGGTGCCGTGAAAGGGACAACTATATTATTTAAAGTAAATTATAGCAGAGTCTCTGCCTTTAAGAGCTAACAACTTGTGTGCACTACCATACCTATTAGATTGGACAATTATTTCTTTCTAAATTAACCTTGCCTTTGCCTAAGGTGCTTTGCTTTGCCCCTGTAACTCAATAATGAAATGACAAACAACCCAATTAAAAAATGGATAAAGGTCTGAATAGACAGTTCTCCATAGTAGATGTAAAATGGCTAATGAGCACATGAAAATGAACACATTAGCCATCAGCGAAATGGAAAGCAAAGCCTCAAAGAGATACTACTTTATACTCACCAGGACAGCTATAATAAAAAAGATAGTAACAACTGCTGGCGAAGATATAGAGAAATTGGAACCTGTATACACTTCTGGTGAGAATATGAAATGGTGCAGCCACTTTGGAAAACAGTCTGTCAGTTACTTAAAAAGTTTAACATAGAGTTACATATAACCTAGAAATATGCCCAAGAGAAATGAAAACATTTGTCAAGCAAAAACCCGTACACGCATGTACATAGCAGCCAAATGTTTACAACAGCCTTAAGGATAAACAACCCGAATGTCCATCAGCTGACGAATGGATAAATAAAATATGGTATAGTCATACAGTGGACTATTATTTAGCACTAAGAAATGCAGTATTAATAAATTTTACTACATGGATGCACCTTGAAAACTTCATGCATATGAAAAGTCAATCATAAGGGAACACATATTATGTGGTTCTGTTTATATGAAATGTCCTGAACAGTTAAATCTTTAGATACTGGTGGTTGTACTATCTATATCATCATTAAGAAATAGTGATTCTGGCTGGTAGATGAAATAAATAACTGCATGACTACGAGAGTCAACGTGATGGGTGATATGGGATTTCTTTTTGGGGTAACAACATGTTTTAAAATTGATTGTGGTGATGGTTGTACACCTCTGTGAATATACCAAAAGCCATCAGGTTGTACACTTTAAATGGATAAATTATATGGTGTGTGAATTTTATCTCAATTAAGTTGTTAAAAACTAGGAGTCTCATTTAATTTATTTGGTTCACTTTGCATATTTAATTCATTGAATAATCCTATCAACTTAATAAAATATATTTTGAATCTGTCCCATTCTGTAATCTTGGTTTAAAATCATCATTTGCCCAGACATTAATGCAGTGGCCTGGTAGCTGCTGGTCTCTCTGTCTCCACTCTTACATTCATCCAGTTATTTATTTCATCTGCCAGCAAGTGATTATTTTTTACTGATGATGATACAGAAGATATTAATGCTAATGAAAAAGTGGTTAACACTCATTTCACAATTTCTTTTGCCAAGCATTGTTCTAAGCGCTATAACATGCTAACTTACTCAGTCCTTACCACAACTCTTTGAGGTAGGTGCTATTACTATCCCCATTTTATAGATGAAGAAACTCAGGTACAGTGAGATTAGTAATTCATCCAAGATCACTTAACATGTAAGTGGCTGTTACATAAAGCAGATCAAGGCACACTTTTGCTTGAAGATCTCTAATGACTTTTACTCCTTTTCCCTCCTTTTTACTAATTTCCGTTCAATAAGGCTCATTTTTTGCCTTGGGTCTTTTGCACTTGCTCCTTCTGTTTGAAATGCTTTTTTTCCTTCTCATCTTTCTTGGCTTCCGTGTCACCTCCACAAGGAGGCCTTCTTCAATAACTTGAACTTGCTCTCACATTTTCATACTTCTTCATTACATTTAGTAGTGTTTGAAATTATCTTAAAAATTTTAATTGCATATGCGTTCACCCACGGCCTAATAGAACAATGCCTAGCAAATAGCAGGAGCTCGAGAAAACACTTGTTTACTACCTGACTGACTTGTGGGAGAATAGGATTTTATATATTTTTCAAATTATGGTTGAGGTCTATTTTCAGAGTAGGAAGACTATTTGCATGTCTTGACTAAAGATTCATTGTAAACACAATTTCATGTTTTTCAGATTTTATTATAATTCCTTTTTTTTTTCTGAGGCAGGATCTTGTTCTGTCACCCAGGCTCAAGGGAAGTGGTATGGTCACAGCTCACTGCAGCCTTGACCTGACAGGCTCAGGTGATCCTCCCATCTCAGCCTTCCGAGTAGCTTGGACCATGGGTGCACACCACCACTCCCAGCTAATTTTTGTATTTTTTGCAGATGTGGAGTTTCACCATGTTGCCCAGGCTGGTCCCAGACTGCTGGGCTCAAGTGATCCGCCCACCACGGCCTCCCAAAGTGCTGGGATTACAGACATGCCTGGCCTATAATTACTTTTATAAAAATAAAATAATTCCATGTGATTGATGTCTTTCTAAGTGTTGTGGTGCCTTTCAGTTGGTTTAGGGTGGAAATTGCTTTTTTGATAAGATGATATTTGAGTGATTGGACAATACTGTTATTCTTAAATTTTTTCTTTTTTTTTTAAGTCTTGATCTGCTGCTTTTAGGATGTGGTTTTATTATTGTCGGGTATGGGATGTGGGCAGAGAGTATGATGGATGGGGAGAGTAGTTCTTGGTTGTTGGTTTCATGGGGGCTTTGAAATGATATAGCTGCCGTTAGTGTGGAGACAATGTGGGAAGTTTGAGGTTTGCCTGTTAGAGAGCTCGGGTAATTTTCTAGATCCGTTCTTGTCTGATATTAGGTGATTTTTGGTTGGCAGTGAGAAATTTTGCAGTGTCAGTCATGCCTTCTTTTCATTAGTTGGACAAACACATACATGCACTCATGTGTATATTCACATATACACAAAAACACACCTTTCTGCTCTATGTACATAATGGCCTTTTAGCCACAGCCTCCCTTCTGTTACTTTTCTTCTGCCTTTCCCAGCTCAGAATGGTGGTGTTTATACCCTAAATGAGAAAAGTAGCCTTAAGTGTGTGTGTATGTGTGTGTGTGTATGTGTGTGTGTTTTGCCTTGAATGGGTGATGCAACCTATATGGACTCATGAGGAAATTTTAAAATTCCAAGTGTATGCACAACTGGAATTTTAATCCAAGCTTTAATGAAAACATGGCCTTGTTTAGTGAGTGGAATATCATACAATTAGATGTCTGAAATTTACATTTTGATAACTGCTCACTTCTGCTATAGTGGAAAAGAATACAATATTCAGTATATTCTTCCAAGTAGATTTATCTTCTCCAAATATTAAAATTGGATCCCCTGTGCATCAATAATATTTAAAGAATTGGATTATCCTAACTTTTCACTACTCAGCAGAGTGAGAGAGAGAAACACTAGATACTGAAAAATAAAATAGGAAACTGCAGCATTGGATGGCTAGGCTCCAGTTGCTTTTACATAGTTTCTAATAACCAAGATTTTTCATGCTGCTGACTCTTGATTCTTTGTGCAAATAGGCTAGTTGCAGAATGATAAATACAATTTATATAAAATTAAAAACAAAATCACTATCTTTGTTTCCAACCTTCTCTTTTACTCAGTACACGTAAGTAATGCTGAATGGAAGTTATTCTATTTTTTAAAAAGTTATGCTTTAAGTGGATACACAACAATCAATCTACTATGTGCAAAACAGGGGAGATTAAAGAACAATAAGACCTTGTCCCTCTCTTAGAATATGCTACAGTCCACTAGTGTAGATACTTACTTTAATACAGCTTTGTATGTGTTGCTGTATATATTAATGAATTGCTATATATACAGATAATGGAGGCACCATCTCTGCTTGGATGGGTCAGGGAACTAAGAGATAGTATTTAAGTTGGACTCTGAGGGTTAAATAGGAGTTTGCCAGGTGAAGAAGTAGACAAACAAACAGCCTACACACAAAGTCATAGAGCTTTGAAAAGGCCATGCTTGACCAGGAGATAGGAAGAAATTCAGGGAGGCAAGAATAAAACATTGTTTCCAAAGACAGAAGTCGTAGTATATTTCAACAAATTAGAAGCAGGAGAGGAAGAATGAGAAAAGATCACCGCGGAAAATGTGGTCTGGTATTAGATTATAAAGAGTCTTTTATATTAACTACCAGATGTTTTCCAGTGAGTAAGTGTGGTGTTTCATTTTATTTGTAGGATAATGCTAGGAGCAATGGGGAGGCTGCTTTTTACCTGCAATCCCTCCCACGTAAAGTGCCCTTCTTGATAACTATTTTATTGTTATTGGTAACAAGGAGCTATTCAACTTGGTAGTCTGCTTGTGTCTATCTTGATTGTCTATGATATGATTAGATTCAACTTTTGGTTTTTCTTTTCCAGATCAGTCAGGGTATTATCTAAGGATGGGTTGATTCAACCTAGTATTTTACAGATTAGAGTTAGTTGGCTTATGGCATTTGGAAGAGGCTTCTGGTCCAGCCTAAGCTGGATATAATGGGGAAATGCAAGCCTCAGGAAAAGTGCATCCACAGCTACCGACTTGGTTATTTCTCGTTTCACCATATTAACAGTAAAATAGCTGATGTGTTTCTGAAAGAGATAGGCTTATTGGCAGAACTTTGAGATGACTACTGTCATCTCCAGCTGCCTTTGATGAGGCTGCCAGAGTGCTTGCCTTGGATCTCCCACTTCAGAGAACCCTTCTACAAATGGAATAAATAGCTGGGTCTACGGATACATGGCTACCAACTGATAGCCACAGTCTCTCTTTTCTAAACCATGCTCTGGGTACTCAGGACCCCAGAATACCCCAACCTAGCTGCCAGAGCCCATGTGCAGGAAATATCTGTGGCCCTTCCATAGGTCAAGTCCTTCCAGGGACAGTGTGAACACCTCTCTGGGCCCAAGTGGTAGCTGAAGTGTAGTTTTCTGAGGGAGTAATAGGGGTTGGATGTGTACAGTGTTTCTGGACTCAATGCTTGAGCCACATAGGGTGCTGGATGGAGCCTGGGGTGAGATGAGAAGGCCACAGGTTGTCAGTTGTACCCTGACAATAGTAAGGACAGCCTGCCTGGATGTAATACTGTTGTTTGAGAGTGCACAAATTGAAATGATTAAGAAGCTCCAGTACAGAACTCTTTAGAGAATGAATGTATTCCTTTTTCTTACAGTTTACCATCTCAAACTCCTTATTGTGTTACAGGCAGATCCGAACATTAGTGTTCATATTGTCAAATCTTCCTACCCTCATATTAATTTCTTAAAATTTCAAATTAAAAATTTATTTCTAAAGATAATTATTAAATTATGATATTAAGTACTAATTCCCTAGGATAGCCACATGTAGTCATTGAAATTAGATTACAAGGAACAAATTAAGTTCGTATACTTATGTTTGTAGCAGAAAAAGATAATGAAGAGTGAATTGGCATGCAAATAGTTCAATAAACACCATTGAAATTATTTTCACTCGAATTTTTTATTTTTTACATTCTTTTTAATTTAAAAAAATTTTTAGGTACATAGTAGGTGTATATATTTATGGGGTACATGAGATACTTTGATACAAGCATATAATAAACAATAATCGCATTATGGTAAATGGGGTATCCATTTCTTCAAGCATTTATCCTTTGTGTTATAGATAATTCAATTATAATCTTTTAGTTATTTTTAAATGTATACTTAAATTATTGATTATAGTCACCCTGTTGTGCTATTAAATACTAGGTCTTATTCTTTCTAAATATATATTTTTGTACCTATTAGCTATTCCCACTTTCCCTGCAACCCCCACACTGCTCTTTCCAGCCTCTGGTAACCAGCCTTGTGCTCTCTATCTACATGAGTTCTCACTGCTATTTACTACTGCAAGTAATAAGATGTTACAACTGTAATTTTACATATATTATCTCTTATAAGCTAGCCTCTTTCTTATGTATGTTTGAAAGGGAAGTGATTGTTATTATGATGTTAATTCATGCTATGTAAGTATCATATTAGTGTGGTTACACACACACACAGACATATAGACACACACACACACACACACACACACACACACACACACAACATAGTCTTATATGTCAGTCTTTAGACCATATTCTAAAGGGAGTGGTTTTTTTCTTCATTGGGAAGAAAAAGGGCAAGTAATACAGGATTATTTTAGAGTAGTTACTGGAAAGGTCTCCTAAGTGAATTCATTGTGTTATATTGCCTCAGTCCAACATTTAACTCGATCTATAGAAACAATGAAAACCATTTCTTGAGAACAGAAAAACAAACAAAATTAGATAGCTTCTCATATAAGCCAAAAAGCTGCTTTGTTTTTAGCTGCTATACTGTTTCTCTTAAGAGGATGGATGTTCATTGTATTTGATAAGTTATCAAGATTTACTTTAATGTTCCAGAGTGTGCAAGTTAATGATTTCAGACGATAATTTTTTGTATCACTTTAGAGGAAACTATTGGACAATTTGAATATCAGATGGTTTATTTCCAAAATCATATTATGGTCTTGAAATTGTTTTGGGTTAATGTTTTGCTGGAGTTTGTGCATTGTCAGTTCTTGTTATTCAAAATCACGTTTGATTTTTTTATTCTGTTCAAGAAAATATCCAATTAAAGTCAATAGAATGCACATACTATAAAATTCCTGACCAGTTAGTAGACCATTTGGACAGGTTGATGTAGGATCAAACAAAAAGGGGTTAATTTGATTGTCATGTTTTAGGAGAACTTTAAATTATAAGTCACTTGCTTTATATTCAGTTGTATAGTACTTAATGAAAGTATTTAAATAAAGTAAATCTATTTCTTTAATACTTATAAATATCCAGAGTAACTTGTGGAAGAATTTAAGAAATTATGTTTTATGAATTTGATAAGTTACTCTTATGTTTTCACAATATATTTTAATTATTTTCATAGGTGGTGAGACGTGTATGAATTCAGTTGACACCAAAGTAGATGCAAATAAATATATTTTGTTTCTTTTTCAAGAGTTAAATCTGAATTTCTTAACTTTTCTTCTCTCCTATACTCAATATATCATACTGTAATTGTGATATTTCTCATGAGAAAACAGTCAATAAGATCTCTTATCTAGTAACATATATCTAGTGAGGGAGATGTGAACAACAGATAACTGGCCTCTGTTCTAAACCCTTTGGTAATGGGAATTATGTTTGCACCAATTTATGGCATGATTTCATTATTAGATTGTTAATACATGTTCTTAACAAATAGCAGTATTTTGCAAATAGTTGTAGGTATAGAATATCTGTTTGTATCCTCATATCCTCATATCCTCAAAAGGTCCAGGGTACAAAAACAGGGTACAAAACAAATTGTTGTGCTGGCTTTTTTTTTTTAAGACAATTCCTTTTTTGGCTACTCTCTTATTCTTAATTTTTCTCCTAGTTTTTAGATTTGTTATAGTGATACAATAATTTACTCATTTGCCATTTCATAAGCAAACTATCAAAATTGTTAATAATGAAAACTGAACCAATCAGAAAAAAACCTACTGATAATATGCAAAAGAAGACCCCATTCATTTATTGATAAAGAAAATAAACTACCTAGGTGTAATTAGCCTTAACAAGAAATGTCAAAACCCATATGAGGAAAACTGAAATACACATGTGAAAGATATAGAAGTATACTGGAAGAAATGAAAGGCATATTAGTTCCTTGAATAGGAAGACTCAAACATCATAAAATATCATTTATTTCTAAGTTATTTTTTATATGTAAAGCAGTCTTAATGCACATACAGTCAGATTTTTTTGTATTAAATGTATCTTGAAAAGTTGATTATAAAATTCATTTGGAAGAATGAAAAGGCAAGAATATCCAGCAAAATGCTGAAAAAGAAGAGAAGTGAAAAGGTTAATGCTACCAGATATTAAAACATAATTTAAAACTGGCTGGGTGCAGTGGCTCATGCCTGTAATCCCACCACTTTGGGAGCCTGAGGCAGATGGATCACCTGAGGTCAGGAGTTCGAGACCAGCCTGGCCAACATAGTGAAACCCCATCTGTACTAAAAATACAAAATTAGCTGGGCATGGTGGCAGGCACCTGTAATCCCAGCTACTCGGGAGGCTGAGACAGGAGAATCACTTGAACCCGGGAAGCAGAGTTTGCAGTGGCTGAGGTCATGCCATTGCACGTCAGCCTGGATGACAAGAGCGAAACTCCGTCTCAAAAAAAAAACAAAAACCCTAAAAATAATAGTAATAATATAAAACTTAGAGTTTTATTTTATTATTTTATTTATTTATATTTTTATTTTTTTATTACAGGCGTGAGCTACCACACCCAGCCTAAAACTTACAATTTTAAAAAAATTGACTAGAAGGACTACTAGAACAGAATAGAAAATCTCCCCAAATAGGCCCAAATACTGAAGGAAATTTAGTTTACAATGAAGCTAGAATTTGAAATCAGTGGAGATGGATATACCTTTTAATAAATGTGCTGTAACAACTGGATATTTATATGGAAAAATATAAAAATTAGATCTATTCTGACACCATTCATCAGTATAATTTTAAATGGGCCAGAAGTTTAATGTAAAAACTTTAATTATTCAAATACTATAGGAAGCAAATGCTTTTATAATGTGGCTACAGATTAAATTTACATGACTACTAGCTAAAATTCAGAGGCAATCAGGGAGTAAAGATTGACTAATTTGATTGCATAGCAGTTTTTTAAAATGGCAAAACATTTTCACCATAAGCAAAATAAAAAACAAATAATGGGTGCAGCACACCAGCATGGCACATGGATACATATGTAACTAACCTGCACATTGTGCACATGTACCCTAAAACTTAAAGTATAATAATAATAAAATAAAAAATGGAAAATAATCGAAAAAAAATGGAAACAGTATTTGCAAGTCTTATCACAGACAAGAGGTGATATTCCCATATCCCTAATATATAAACAACTTATTAAAAAATCCAAATGCATGACAATGTCTGTGAGGCTGGGGACTGTGAGGAAATAGACCCTTTCAAACATTGCTTGTAGGAATGCAAAAATGGTACAATCCTCTGAAAGTGACTCAGAATCTAGTTAATTTTCATAAGCATTTTTTGACTCTTCAATTCCCCTTTTAGGAATGTATATCAAAAGATACAGTGAAAACAATACAAAATTCCAGTAAATAACGCTTCTTATGCGGCACTATCTTTAATAGCAAATACTGGAAATAACCAAATGTCCATAGGGGACGTGAAGAAAAAAAATGGTACATCCAGAATATGTAGTAGTATGCAGCAATGAAAAGGAATGCAAATATTTCTACATCAAATGGCACATTAATCTACAGGATATACCATAATATGAGATAAATGACTTATATGCTACTATTTAAGAAATGAGGGTACTATACCTATTTTTGACTTTAGAACAATGTAAATATTTTATGTAATTTTCAAACAAAGTTAATGTTGAACAGAAGAAATTTCAAGATAGCTATATATCCTTAGTGGGTTATACCTTAATGACAAAAAGGATTGCAAAAAAATTAGATTTTTTAAAAAACATATTTTCTTGTGGTATTGGTGGTATTTTAGACAATTATGTTTGTCTTGAGGAATAAATCAAATGATTAATTATATAGGTATTATTGAAAACTGAGATTTATGGATAGATTACTAAGGTTAAGTAAAAATCATGTAGTAGTAAATTTGAATTGTATCAGTATGACCTCATGTTGGATTTTATCTTAAACAAATTTTGGGTTTGATGTGTATGTACAGCTTCACAAACAGAGACCAGTGCAGTTATCAATGAGTGTATCTATAGCACCAAGATTATGATATTTAAATACCATTTGCCATGAAAAAAGTCCCCAAAACTCCTTGGAGAATTGGTTGGTTCTGATCAGGTATAAATATTTACGTGGTAAACTTGGAAAGTCTTAGTATTTCAGAAGCCAAGGAAGCTATCAAAAACTAGGCTCACCCTCCTCAGGCAGCTCTAGCACGGGCCAGTGGGATATCCAGCAGATAAACCAAGCTGAACAAAACAACACTACAAGGTCTCTGAAAATTTAACTGTCATTAGAACCATAGCCTACAAAAGTAGGTGAAGACCCACATGATAAACCTAACCAGAGTGATTGCCTGCTTAAATAAAACATTTAAATAGAACCCACAGTCTCATAACATAACAGACAATGTCTAGAATATGATTTTAAAAATCACTTGCCATACCAAGAATCATGAGAATAAATAAAACAAACATCTGCCACCAACATTGAAATAAATCGGGTACTGGAAATAGATTTAAAGAAGGAATCATAAAAATTCCTGAACAATCTCTGTCACAAATGGATAATCTCAACAAAGAAATAAAAGTTATGCAAAAGTACCAAATGGATGTTATGGAAATGAGAAATACAACAACAGAAAGAAAAATATCACGGATGGGTTGAGTAGTAGAATGAGATAACAGAAGATAGAATCAACAAACTGGAAGAAAGAATTCACCTCATTTGAACAATAGGGAGAAAATAAATTGAAAAAGAAGAAAAAAGAACAGAGCCACAGGGACAATAACAAAAGACT